TTTATTCAGTTAGAGGTCCATGTAGCAGGTGGGAAATGTTTGTATTTGATGTGTGCGGTTAACAAAAGCCAATGAAGAATTTGGGAGATTGAGTGACTGGGCCATTATGGTGTATATGTAAAATAATCTTAGTGGTTGATTAAGAGATAGATTTAGGCCGGGCGCGGTGGCTCACGCCTGTAATCCCAGCACTTTGGGAGGCCGAGGCGGGCGGATCACGAGGTCAGGAGATCGAGACCATCCCGGCTAAAACGGTGAAACCCCGTCTCTACTAAAAATACAAAAAATTAGCCGGGCGTAGTGGCGGGCGCCTGTAGTCCCAGCTACTTGGGAGGCTGAGGCAGGAGAATGGCGTGAACCCGGGAGGCGGAGCTTGCAGTGAGCCGAGATCCCGCCACTGCACTCCAGCCTGGGCGACAGAGCGAGACTGCGTCTCAAAAAAAAAAAAAAGAGAGATAGATTTAAAGAAGTAATTCCCATGGCCATACTGAGTCAGAAGGGTGATAAGTATAATGAGAATGGTTGGTGTGAAAGGTCACACCAAGGTTCTGGAATTTGGTAATAGGATGATAGCATTGTCACTCTTAAAAAGATGATTAGGCAAGTGGACATGGGTGAAGATTTTCCCAAGGAGATTTGTTTTAATTCGGGACACATTTTATCAAATGATAGTATATCACCATAAGGAAGGAGGCTTTCAAAGACTACAAAGGACTATCTCCACACTTTTTTTTCTTTTTTTTTGATGGAGTCTAGCTCTGTTACCCAGGCTGGAGTGCAGTGGTGAGATGGCGGCTGACTGCAGTCTCTGCCTCCCAGGTTCAAACGATTCTCTTGCCTCAGCCTCCTGAGTAGCTGGGAATACAGGCGCCCGCCACCATGCCCAGCTAATTTTTGTATTTTTAGTAGATACGGGGTTTCACCATGTTGGCTAGGCTGGTCTTGAACTCCTGACCTTGGGTGATCCGCCCACCTTGGCCTCCCAAAGTGCTGGGATTACAGGTGTGAGCCACTGCACCCGGCCCTATCTCCACATTTAAGGAGCTTATGATCTGATTGAAGTGAACATACCTTCAGAAAATAAGATAGATCTGATAGAAAGTAGCAGGCTGAGATTGAGGCTCCAGATTTGGTAATTGTGTGAAAACAAGAATGAATCAAGTATCCCAAGTTGCATGGAAAAGTAGTGGGTTTGTATTAGAGGCCTGGGACATTTTTGAGACAGTTTTGCTCTTATTACCCAGGCTGGAGTGCAGTGGCCGATCTTGGCTCACTGCAACCTCCGCCCCCTGGGTACAAGCGATTTTTCTTTTCTGCCTCAGCTTCCCAAGTAGCTGGGACTACAGGCATGTGGCACCACGCCCAGCTAATTTTTGTATTTTTGGTAGATACGGGGTTTCACCATGTTGGCCAGGCTGGTCTCAATCTCCTGACCTTGTGATCTACCTGCCGCGGCCTCCCAAAGTGCTGGGATTACAGGTGTGAACCACCGCGCGAGGCCTGGTACTTTTCTAGTGACGAAGTGTTGAAACCGCTGGTGGTCACATTGAAAAGCATTCAGAGATACTAGATCACATTACATCTTAATTGCAGATAGTTCCAGCTTTCAAATCAGATTTTTGGTAGGAGCTTAGCACATATCTTTCTGTGGGAACTGTGTTATAATGAGGGCTAGTACGTTCTCAAGTAGTACACACAAGGCCATTTAATGCATCGTATCCTTGAAGTATGTGTTACACTATTAGGCTAAACTGTAAGAAATTACTGTTTTTGGAAGTCACAGATCACCAGATGTTGGCAGTTTCACATGGTTCAATCCGGTACATTTAATTATCACCAGACATTTTTTTTTAGCTTAGTGAATTTTTAAAATTTATTATCATTTATGTACTTTTTATTTCAATACTTTTAGGGTACAAGTAGTTTTTGGTATCACCAGACATTTGATGTCTATAATTTATTTGGGAAGACACTGAGACTGCAGAATTGACCTGATAGCTGTGTTTTAAAAGCATTTCTCTGAGACCATTCAGGGTTTTAAATTGGGATGTCTGAGACTGAAGGCCCTTCTGCCCCAGGGATTCTCCTTAATCCCAAGTTTCTGATGGGTTTTCTCTCTATAGTCATCCTCCTTCCCCTGATCCCCAAAATAAGACTAGGGAGGTGGGAGTATTTTAGGGTGGTGTTTCTCTTTTCTGTTTTTGAGATGGGGTCTTACTCTGTTGCCCAGGCAGGAGTGCAGTGGCAGGATCTCAGCTCACTGCAACCTCTGCCTCTCAGGTTCAAGTGATTCTCCTGCCTCAGCCTCCCGAGTAGCTGGGACTACAGGTGCTTGCCACCATGCCCAGCTAATTTTAGTATTTTTTAGTAGAAACAGGGTTTTACCATGTTGGCCAGGCTGGTCTCAAACTCCTGACCTCAAGTGATCTGCCCGCCTTGGCCTCCCAAAGTGCTGGGATTACAGGCGTGACCCACCGTGATTGGCAAGGGTGGTGTTTTGCTAACTGTAGGTTAGTTTTTCTAACTGTAGGTTTTTAACAGGATTTATCACAAATGAAAGACAATAGAAAATATTCAGGAAACATTGCACATGGTAATGGCAAGTGTTTCATGAAACATTTAGTGTCTGTGCATTTGTGTGTGTGTGTGTGTGTACTGGGTTGTATATGCAGTGTATTTATTTATCACAGGCCTTAAACATTTGAGTAATGCTGATTTGGGAGATGAATTGATGTAGGCTTGGCATCTTGGGGATAGAAGGTAAGCCATTGTAGGGGTCCTCGGACTTCTTTAACCTTTTGCCCTCCTATTGTGGGCCAGAAAGTAGGCCTTCTCTCTCTCCACTGGTGCCATCAAACTCCTCTGAACTCTGGCTCATGTCTTTCCTTTACCTGCATGTAACGCAATGTAATTTAGTATAGAGTAGAATCCTTTGGAATTTTTTTAAAGGTGATTCCTGGTAGTTGCTGGTATAAAGGTGGTTAAAAACAGAAAACCTAAAGCACAGAGATAGTGTTCTCATTTAAGTGTTTTAAGTAGAACATGAAACTTTCTAAGTTGAGTTTTTGTAGAGTGATCACTGAGAATTCATCTATATTTCAGAGGAAAACAAGAAAGACTGGTAGGTAGGCACTTGATAGATTTGTGGAATGGGTGGAGACAGTTCTGAGCACCTGTCTAGGATCAGTGAACTACGTATTAGTGAATATGAAGCAGAAGTTGATAGTAGGAACAGAGAGGTGATTATCTTCCCCTTTTTTTCTGTGCTGTACTATCTTGGAGAGGTGAGGAGAAAAAGGTTCCAAATTGGCCACTAGATGATTGAAAGAAGTCCCTGTGGCCAATTTTGTATCTGGATGACCATTCTTTTTTAAGTGAGATGCGTGAACCTTTCATATAAAGAGCTGCTGGCAGGATATTGTTTTATTAGGTTTTAGGGATATTGGCCCATGGTTCACTTTTTCTTTCTCCCCAGTTTTTGGAAAAGTTGATTGCTAGTAAGGCTGATTGCTTTCAGGGAATTGTCATTTTCCTCCGGGGGATGTTTGGATGAGAATGGAGACCAGTTTGGCAAGGGCAACAGCTGTTGAACAATCTGTTTGGGATTAGGTGCAAGTTGGTATGTAGTGGAAATCTGCCTCCTGGTTCCTGAAATTATGTTCCTTTGCCTCAAGGATAAATGTTTTCCTGCTCATTCCAGTTACATTCACTTAGTTCTGGCTGGTAATGCTTCTGACTGATAACTTTCCTCTTTTAAGAGAGCTTCCTTGAAAGAATAATTGATAGCTACGATGAACAATTAAAAATGTTATGCCTTCCCTTAAGATTTTGCTCAGGATTTAATCATAGGTTGGTGGTAACAGAACCTTTCAGTTCAAAATTAGCTGTATATTATCTAACCATTTTGGTAAGGGGAGAGACTTAAGGTGCTTTCTGATGGTTTAGATGGCAGTATCACATGAGATTTATTCATATTGTGTGTTGGAATGTAAATTCTAATGACCTTTGGAAGCATTAGTAGTAAAATTTACTTAGCTGGCTATTCCTAAGCTTACTAGTGAGTTGGAGTTGCATGCGTGAATCATACCTCTGACCAGTTGTGATGATACAAATTAAGTTGAGTTTAAGGAAGAGACTAAATTAATTGCCATCCTGTCACCACACTGTCCACTTAGCACTGTACAGCTAAGATCCTTTCAGTTTTTTAAAAAATACTTTTTTAATACCACAGATATAAGAACCTGCAATGGGTGCTTTTAATTTGGGTTTATGCTGACCTTTATGTATCAGATAATGTGTCTAAATCCTGAGCCAGGATCCTAGTAACCCCAATTTCTATCTAAGCATAGTCTAAAAGCTGTCACTCAGTACTAGAACGTCTTTTGTGGTATGAAAGGATAATGTATAGGGCCTGGAAGTACACTTACATATTTGCTTATTTGGTTAGGTTGTTATTTTGTGAATAGAATTTAAATTCACTTTTAGAAGTAATGTCATAGTTGTCAGTGGACATGTATATTTCAACTAACTATAAGGAAGACAGATGGAAATGTCCTTTTCTTTTTCGTGTCTGATAATGCATTTGCATTTGTTGATCTGAGGTCAGCACTTAAGTTGGACATCTTCAAATCTTTTTTTTTTTTTAATTGAGATGGAGCCTTGCTGTGTTGCCCCGGCTGGAGTGCAGTGGCATGATCTTGGCTCACTGCAACCTCTGCCTCCCAGGTTCAAGCGATTCTCCTGCCTCAACCTCCCGAGTAGCTGGGATTACAGGTGCCTGCCACCACCTCTGGCTAGTTTTTGTATTTTTAGTAGAGACAGGATTTCTCCACTTGGCCAGGCTGGTCTTGAACTCCTGACCTCAGGTGATCTGCCCGCCTCAGCCTCGCAAAGTGTTGGGATTACAGGCCTGAGCCACCATGCCTGGTTTCAAATCTTAATTTAATGGGTGGAGTTAGTTTTCCAATCACTAGTAGAAACTCAGTAACCATAAATTTTGAATGCTTGTATTTTATTGGAGTCTGGAATTACCACCTCCAGAGATATTTAGATTGACTTTGTAGTTCTGATTGGTGGTATCACTTTTGATTTTTGAGCATCTCAATTAGCTTATCTTTTCCTAGAAGAATATTTTATCTTCAATTTTTATATATAGATGCAATATATAATTATAAATACTATATATAACATGTACTTGTGAATCCGCATTTCAACCATACATCAACATAGAGTAGTTGTAGTTAGGTTCCTTTTTAAATGTATTTTAATTTGAAATTTACTTGTATGAATAAACTCATTCATTAAATTTTTTTCTCAACATTATTTAATATTGACATATTGTCACCAGTGAGTCTGAAATAATTCTCATGCCTTAAATGTGACTATTTCAAAGTATTACTCTTTTTTTTTTTTTTTAAGTATTTATTGATCATTCTTGGGTGTTTCTCGGAGGGGGGATTTGGCAGGGTCATAGGACAATAGTGGAGGGAAGGTCAGCAGATAAACATGTGAACAGGGTCTCTGGTTTTCCTAGGCAGAGGACCCTGCGGCCTTCCGCAGTGTTTGTGTCCCTGGGTACTTGAGATTAGGGAGTGGTGATGACTCTTAACCAGCATGCTGCCTTCAAGCATCTGTTTAACAAAGCACATCTTGCTCCGCCCTTAATCCATTTAACCCTGAGTGGACACAGCACATGTTTTAGAGAGCTCGGGGTTGGGGGTAAGGTTATAGATTAACAGCATCCCAAGGCAGAAGAATTTTTCTTAGTACAGAACAAAATGGAGTCTCCTATGTCTGCTTCTTTCTACACAGACACAGTAACAATCTGATTTCTCTTTCTTTTCCGCACATTTCCCCCTTTTTCTATTCGACAAAACCGCCATCGTCATCATGGCCCGTTCTCAATGAGCTGTTGGGTACACCTCCCAGACGGGGTGGCGGCCGGGCAGAGGGGCTCCTCACTTCTCAGACGGGGCGGCCGGGCAGAGACGCTCCTCACCTCCCAGACGGGGTGGCGGTCGGGCAGAGACACTCCTCAGTTCCCAGACGGGGTCGCGGCTGGGCAGAGGCGCTCCTCACATCCCAGACGGGGTGGCGGGGCAGAGGCGCTCCCCACATCTCAGACGCCGGGCGGCCGGGCAGAGACGCTCCTCACTTCCCAGACGGGCTGGCAGCCGGGAAGAGGCGCTCCTCACTTCCCAGACTGGGCGGCCGGGAAGAGGGGCTCCTCACATCCCAGACAATGGGCGGCCAGGCAGAGACGCTCCTCACTTCCCAGATGGGGTGGCGGCCAGGCAGAGGCTGCAATCTCGGCACTTTGGGAGGCCAAGGCAGGCGGCTGGGAGGTGGAGGTTGTAGCGAGCCGAGATCACGCCACTGCACTCCAGCCTGGGCACCATTGAGCACTGAGTGAGGGAGACTCCGTCTGCAATCCCGGCACCTCGGGAGGCCGAGGCAGGCAGATCACTCGCGGTCAGGAGCTGGAGACCAGTCGGGCCAACACGGCGAAACCCCGTCTCCACCGAAAAAATACAAAAACCAGTCAGGCGTGGCGGCGCGCGCCTGCAATCCCAGGCACTCCGCAGGCTGAGGCAGGAGAATCAGGCAGGGAGGTTGCAGTGAGCCGAGATGGCGGCAGCACAGTCCAGCCTCCGCTCGGCATCAGAGGGAGACCGTGGAGAGAGAGGGAGAGGGAGAGGGAGAGGGAGACCGGGGAGAGGGCATCAGAGGGAGACCGTGGAGGGAGAGGGAGACCGGGGAGAGGGAGAGGGAGAAAAGTATTACTCTTAAGGATTTGTGTATGGAGAAGGGTATTGAGGTTGTGGAATAGAGGTAGGATTGGTGTTGGAGGAAGGGTTACTTACCTTATGGAATCGGAAATTTGAGACAGGTTTCTGAGTGAAAATAGGTAAATGTGGTATTGTAATATAATAAGAAATACATATTTGGTCTCTGTTCCTGGTTCCTGGCACACAGCTCTTAAAACCCTTGGACTGACCAAAGTACTGTAATAAATGTCTTTTTGTATGCTAATGAGATGACTGGTGGCTGGGGCTCCTGGATAGCTTCAGGGTGGGGGAGCTGGTTGCTAGGAGAAGCAACCAACCTATCTCCTGGGAGGGGAAGGGGAAGAGCCTGAAGGATGAGTTGATAACCAGTGGCCAGTGATTTAATCAGTCATGTCTACATAATGAAGCCTCTATACAAACCCAAAGGATAGAGTCTGGAGAGCTTCCAGATGGATGAGCAAGAACACATCCAAGTGCAGCGATTGGGGGTACATCCCAGGTACAGGAGATCAGAAACTCTTGCTCTTAGGACCCTTCCAGACCTTCCCCATGTGTCTCTTCGTCTGGCTATTCATTTGTATCCTTTAAAATATTAGTATTGGCTGGGCACAGTGGCTCACACCTGTAATCCCAGCACTTTGGGAGGCCGAGGTGGGTGGATCACCTGAGGTCAGGAGTTCGAGACCATCCTTGCCAACATGGGGAAACCCCGTCTCTACTAAAAATACAAAAATTAGCTGTGCATGGTGGTGGGCGCCTGTAATCCCAGCTACTTAGGAGGCTGAGGCAGGAGAATCACTTGAACCCAGTAGGTGGAGGTTGCAGTGAGCCGAGATTGTGCCATTGCACTCCAGCCTGGGCGACAGAATGAGACTCCATCTCAAAAAAAAAAAAAAATCTTTCTAATAAATGGGTAAACATAAGTAAAGTGTTTTCCTGAGTTCTGTGAGCTGCTCTAGCAAATTAAACTCTGGGGAGAGCTTATGGGAACCCTGATTTAGAGCTATTGGGCCAGAAGCACAGGTCACAACCTGGGGCATGAGATTGGCATTAGAAGTTGGGGTGGTCTTCTGGGACTGATCCCTTAACCTATGGGATGTGATGTTATTTCCACATAGTGTCAGAATTGAGTTAAATCATAACTCACTTAGTGTCTGCCAGAGAATCTGGTGTCAGGAGTGTGTTGTGTGAGAGTAGAAAAAACACTGTTTTTTTCCCCATCTTTAATAATAAAATATGCTATAAGGTGTAGTAGAGCATTATCCCTTATTAGGAAGAGTTTATAATTAGTTATTTTTGTTGTTATGGCTGAACCAGACCTTTGCTTTGTTCTCAGAAAATATCTAGCAAAGTTACACATTTTCTTTGGTTCAATAAGTGTTGTTTGTTGATCTAGTTGTATATTTAAAAATAGTGTTAAAAATAAAATATGTGCTTATTACACATAAAATTGACAAACTGAAAAAGTAGAAGGAACAAGTTAATCAACAAATATTTATTATCTTCACAAATATTTATTATTACCACCAGGCACTGTTCTCTGCCCTGGGGAAATGGTGTTAAACAAGTCATGTACCCAGGGGGCTTACATTCTGGTAGCTGAATGGAGGAGAAGGATGTACCAATAAGTCTGTTATTCTCAGTAAGTGTGAAAAAGATAAAATGTGTAGTGAGAAAAGATGGGTGGTGAAGGCAAGGCCTAACTTGGTTGGGGTGGTCACGGAAGGCTTCTTAGGGAGGGACGTTTGAGTTGCTCTGAAAGATGAGGAGGCAGTCATTGGAGAGCAGGGAAAAGAGTACTCTAAGCAGAAGAGGTCCAAAGGCCTTGCAATGAAAATGAGCTTGCTTTGTTCAAGGGACAGAAAGTAGGAAGAAAATAGTGTCCGTAGCAAAACCATAGGACACATACTGAGTCTTTGTAGATGTATACTTTGGCTTGTATTTTTAGAATTTGTATTCTGCTGTTTTAATATTTGCTTCATAATATAAACATTCTTCATTTCATACCTTAGTAAACATTTTTAGTGTTGACACAATTAATTTTGTAAATGTATCGTGGTTGACTTACCCATTCCCCAATAGTTTGGCATTTAGATCCCTCCTCCCCCCCTTTTTTTTGCATTATTGTAAGTATTACAGTGAGCACTTTGGATATAAAACTTTTTTGCTTCTTACGGTTGGTCCTCAGAAGGCAAAATATAAACTGGGGCAAAGATATGAATTATTTAGTATTTATTGCCAGAATATTTGGCAAAAGCTTTAGTTTATGTTCCAATTACCAAAGTGTAGAGAGTGTTTACTGTATCCTGGCCAGCATTAAGTATTATTTTTGTTTTGAAAATTTTTTTTGCTGTGGGAAAATGCAGATAACATAAAATTTACCATGGTAACCATTTAAAAGTGTACAATTCTGTGGCATTAAATAAATCCACAGTGTTGTGCAACCATTGCCACTATCTACTTCCAGAACTTTTTCATCACCCTAAGTGGAAAACCTTGTACCCACCAAGCAATCATTTCCCAATCCCTGTTCCCCATCAACCCCTGGCAGCCATGAATCTGCTTTCTGTCTCCATGGATTTGCCTATTCTGGACATTCCATGTAAATGGAATTATATAGTACATGGCTTTTTGTGTCTGGCTTCTGTGACTAAGCATAAAGTTTTCAGGGTTCATCCGTGTCATAGCAGTGTCAGTACGTCTTCCCTTTTTATGGCTAATATTCCATCGTTTGGATATACCACATTTTGATTATTTATTCATCTCTTGATGGACATTGGGTCATTTCCACCATTTAGCTCTTGTGAATAGAGCTGCTATGAAGATTTATGTATAAGTATTTGAATACCTGTTTTCAGTTTTTTCGGACATATATCTAGGAGTGGAATTGGCCGGGTTACATGATAGGTAATTTTCCATTTAGCTCATTGAGGACTGGCCAAACTGGTTTCCCCGTTGGCTGTGTGATTTCACATTCTCACCAGCAGTGGATGAGGGTTTTAATTTCTCCATATCCTCACGAATACATTATTTTTAAATTTTTTGTGTTTTGTTTTTTATGATAGCCATCCTAGTGAGTGTGATTTTTGATTTCATTGTGGTTTTTTATTTTCATTTCCCTAATGACTAAAAATGTTCAGCATCTCTTCATGTGCTTGTTGGCCGTTGAGTATTATCTTTTTCTCACTCTGTCACCTGTGCTGGAGTGCAGTGGTGTGAACACAGCTCACTGCAGCCTTGACCTCCTGGGCTCAGCTGATCCTCCCACCTCAGCCTCCTGAGTAGCCAGGACCAAAGATGTGGGCCACCACACCTGGCTAATTAAAAAATTTTTTTTTTGTCTGGGCAAGGTAGCTCATGCCTGTAATCCCAGCACTTTGGGAGGCTCGAGGCAGGTGGATCACCCGAGGTCAGTAGTTCAAGACCAGCCTGGCCAACATAGTGAAACCTCATCTCTACAAAATATATAAAAATTAGCTGGGCGTGGTGATGCACGCTTGTAGTCCCAGCTACTCAGGAGGCTGAGGGAGGAGAATCACTTGAATCTGGGAGGCAGAGGTTGCAGTGACCAGAGATCGCGCCACTGCACCCCAGCCTGGGCAACAGAGCAAGACTCTGTCTCAATAAATAAATAAATACGTAAATAAATAAATAAATTTTTTTTTTTGGTAGAGACAAGGTTGCCCAGGCTGGTCTAGAACTCCCAGGCTCATACAGTCCTTCCACCTTTGGCTCCCAAAGTGCTGGGATTACAGGGACTATTATCTTTTTTCAACTTGAAATTTTTATTGAAATATAAGATGTACAGAAAAGGGCACATAGCACCAACTCAGTACACATGTGTAACCATCACTTTATGCCCTCTTCTAGTCACAGTCTTTCACCAAAGAGTAACCCCACCTGACCCAGAACAGCGTCAATTAGTTTTGCCTGCTTTTGTACTCATGTGAATAGAATCACATAGAACATATTCTGTATCTGCCTTTTTCGGCCTAACGTTAGATCTGTGCCGTTCATCTGTATCATTCATTTTATTCTATTGTGTGAAATACTAGTTTATTCATTCTAAGGTTGATGGACATTTGGATTGGTTGCAGTTTTTGGATCTTATAATGTCGTGAATATTCTGCTATTTGTTTTTTCTTGAGCGTGTATGTGGGCCAAATACAGCTTTTGGAGTGGTTGATCGTACTAGCGTTAAAATGTCGCCATTGGTGTAAATAATTCCTCTACTTTGTTGGCTGTTTCTTTTTTTTCTTTTAATTTTAGTTCTGTTTAGGCATGGAGAAGTTGTAAGTGGTTTTCTTTTGTTCATTTATTTGGTTAGTTTTAAGTTTGGATTGTGACCCCTTCATCCAGAGTTTTAAAATTGGAAGTCAGCTCTCTTGAGTCACATAATCTTGGTATGAAGTTTAAGATGAATGAAATGCAAGCATACTTGGGAAAAAAAAGAATTTTTTTTACTGGGGACCTATCGTTCTTTTCTTACCAAATGTTAAGAGTATCCCCCAATATTTTTATAGTAATTATAAAATCACAAATTTATTATAACCCCACAGTAGGTCCTAGAGACTAACTGGAACAGAAAGCAATATTGTTTTAATTGTTTGATCTTTGAGCTCTAGTAAACTTCTCTATCTTTTCTTATTTTCTTTTAAAATTACAAAATAATGCGTACATATTATAAAACATTTGAAAGTTACATAAGAAAATCAAAATAATGTCACTACTTGAGAGAAAATCACGTTAGTACATACACTTCCTGTTTGTTTTTAGGCAATGCTAGTTTTTTTTTTTTATTGAACATAATGTTCTATAATGTGATTTCCCCTAAATATACTGTGAATACTTTCCTCTGTAATTAAATATTATTCTAAAGCATGGTTTTAAAAAATTAGAGCATGATTTAAAAATTTAATTTTTATCATGTGGTATACATGTACATATTAATAATTTATATAGTCATGTAGTTTTACAAGGCTAATAAAAAAAGTAGGCCGGGCGCGGTGGCTCATGCCTGTAATCCCAGCACTTTGGGAGGCTGAGGCAGGCGGATCACTTGAGGCCAGGAGTTCAGACCAGCCTGGCCAACATAGCAAAACGCTGTCTCTACTAAAAATATAAAAAATTAGCTGGGGATGGTGGCGCATGCCTGTGCTCCCAGATACTCAGGAGGCTGGGCATGAGAACCACTTGAACCTGAGAGGTGGATGTTGCAGTGAGCCAAGATCGTGCCACTGCATTCCAGCCTGGGCGACAGAGAGACTCCATCTCAAAAAAAAAAAAAAAAAAAAAAAAAAAATCCATTTTTCCCTTTCCTGCTAGAATCCAGCTCTCAAGAGGAACCACTATCAACTGACATATTTCTTTGGTAGTTTTTAATTTCCAGATAACGTGTTTAAACTAACCTTTTTTGACTGTTTCAATTTTAGATTTATCTTTTGACTTGCCATGATGGAAGATAGTGGTTTAGCTGTTTTACATTCTCCTCCCCACGATGCATACTTTCCATCTTCTCTATATGGTTATATAACCAATTTTGGTTAATCAAAGTTTATATAACTATTCACATTGGAGCCATGCTGTGTACTATTTTAATATGGTTACTTTTTTTTTTTGAAACAGCTTTTTGTTTTAGCTGGATTTAATGAATCTTTGTGTTTATTTGTTTTCCATGCATTCATCACTTACTCAGCTCAGACTATACTACTAAAGTTTAACTCTCCTTTTAATATAATAAACACATCAGGTAATCTTTCAGTTTCTTTTTTTTTTATTTTGGATACCTCTAACTTTGTGTTCCAGTTGAACTGATTGCCTTCTTGGCTTGCTTCCTGGAGTGGGATTTTTACCATTTTCATGGGAATTCTTTCAGCCTTATTCTGTTGCTTTTCATTGTAGCTCCCTTAGAAATAAAGCATGGGAAGCAAATTCTTTGAGACTTAGAATATTTAAGAATATCTATTAGAGCCTACTCTTGATAGATAACTTGGCTGTATTTACAAGTCAAGGTTGGAAATTATTTTTCTTCAAAATTTTGAAGGCATTACTCAAGTGACTTGTTTCTAGAGTTGCTCTGAAAAGTCTGATGTCATTTTGATTCCAAGACCCCCCTCCTTTTTTTTTTTTTTTTTTTTTTTTTTGAGACAGAGTCTCGCTCTGTCGCCCAGGATGGAGTGCAATGGTGTGATCTCTGCTCACTGCAACCTCCGCCTCCCGGGTTCAAGCGATTTTCCTGCCTCAGCCTCCTGAGTGGTTGGGATTACAGGTGCCTGCCATCACACCTGGCCAATTTTTGTATTGTTAGTAGAGACGGGGTTTCGCCATGTTGATGAGGCTGGTCTCGAGCTCCTGACCTCAGGTAATCTGCCCGCCTCTGCCTTCCAAAGTGCTCAGATTACAGGCGTGAGCCACGGTGCCTGGCCTCCAAGACCCTTATAAGAAAGCTGTTTTTTTCTTTCTGGAAACCTTTAGGATCTTCTCTTATTCCTGGTGTTCTGAAATTTTATAATGATATTTCTTAATGTGAGTCTTTGTTTAAAAAAAAAAAAAAGTCTGTTGTGCTGTGCCCTTGATGGATCTTTTTATTTTAGAAACATGCCCTTCAATGCTTAGAAAGTTGTTTCTTTGGTAATGGACTCTGAAAAGGGAGAACTCCTTGTTAGGGGGTTTTTGGGTCTTCTGAATTCTTTTATCTACTCTTTGCTGTCTGATTTTGTCTTTTTTTTTTTTTTTTTTCTGTTTTTTATATTCCAACTCCTTTATTGGATTTAAAGTTTCTGCTGTCTTTAATTTGAAAAGCTTTTCTTTTGTTTTATGAATGTTTCTTTTAATCATTCTTATTTCACGGATGCGTATCTTTTTTTCGACCCTTTGAGGATATTATGATTCTGTTCCTTGCGTTGTTTCTTTTTTTCCCTTGCTCTGTTTTGATTCCTATCTTTCAAATTAAAGGTTTTCTTAAATGTTTGATGTTCCTTGCCTATCTGTTCAGACTTAAGCCTGAGGCTTTTAAAAAAGTTTTTATTTTTAAAGCAAGTTGGGAAGTCTTTCCATGGTATGGGCCTGTGACATGGTCTTCCTCTCTGAGGGATGAACTGGTGAATCTGGCTTTCCGTGGGGACCCTCAGCTGTCAGTGTCTCCAGGTCTCTCTTTTTTAGGCTGTTTTGTTTTCCTGTCTAAGCTTGACTGCCAGAATTCTGTGGTGAATTGGGGAAAAGGAGGGTGGTGGGTGGGTGGTAAGTTATCATTCAGTATTTAGGCTTGCATTTAATCCCCATCATACCTCCCTCAGAATGCCTTTGTTTACAGTCTCTCCTGTGTAAACTTCCCAGAGTAATGGGCTGAGTGTCTGATGGCATTGTTTGGGTTATGATATCTGGGATTTCGATGAATGGCTCCGTATCTAGAATTTCAACCAGGTGTTTTTTTTTTTTTTTTTTGCCCCCCACCCTGCTCTGGATTCCTGAACTTTTCTAGGCTTTATTCTTGGTACATTCCCTCAGTAATTCTGCTAGACAGTTTCTGTTTTCTTCAGCCTACTAAGTCAGTTACCTCTAATCCATCTGCTTTTCGGCTTTCAAAATTGTGCTTATATCTAGAGCAAGCTTGTCCAACCCATGGCCTGTGGGCCACATGTGGCCCAGGATGGCTTTGAATGTGGCTCAACACAAATTCGTAAACTTTCTTAAAACATGAGATTTTTGTTTTGCGATTTGTTTTTTTTAAGCTCATCAGCTGTCGTTGTTGTTAGTGTATTTTACGTGTGGCCCAAGTCACTTCTTCCAGTGTGGCCCAGGGAAGCCAAAAGATTGCACACTCCTGATCTAGAGTCTGCTGTAGTGTCCTCTTCTGTTTGTTTGTAGTCTCTGCATTTATAAATTATTTATTATTTAGTGTTGGACTTGTAAGAAACACTCTGCTCCACTCTGCCGAGGAAAAGGTGAGCTATTGTGGTGAGGCCTTCACAGGTCTGTGTGCCTGGCACTCTCAGCTGCATTATTCAGGACCTTGGGCTGTACGTAGTTATTTTATTGGATTTGTGTGAGAAGGGCTAGTTTTGTGATTGGTTAAGTTTATTGAAAATAATTTTTTTTTTTTTTTTTTTTTTTTTTTGAGACAGAGTCTTGCACTGTCGTCCAGGATGGAGTGTAGTGGTGTTATGTTGGCTCACTGCAATCCCTGCCTCCTGGGTTCAAGGGATTCTCCTACCTCAGCCTCTCAAGTAGCTGGGACTACAGGTGCACTCCACCACGTCCAGCTAGTTTCTGCATTTTTAGTAGAGATGAGGTTTTGCCATGTTGACTAAGGCTGGTCTCCTGGCCTCAACTGATCTGCCTGCCTTGGCCTCCCAAAGTGTTAGAATTATAGGCGTGAACCGCTGCATCTGGCCAAAAGTTGACTTATTTTGAATGGACTACATTATAGCTTAACTAGATTGTACGAGTGCTTATCAACTAATATGTTAAAATATGGTAATTCCTTTTTTTTTTTTTTTGAGATGGAGTCTTGCTCTGTGTTGCCCAGGCTGGAGTGCAGTGGTGCGTTCTCAGCTCACTGCAACCTCTGCCTCCTGGGTTCAAGCAATTCTGCCTCAGCCTCCCGAGTAGCTGGGATTACAGGTGCCTGCCACCACGCATGGCTAATTTTTATATTTTTAGTAGAAATGGGGTTTTGCTGTGTTGGCCAGGCTGGTCTCGAACTCCTGAACTCAGATGATCCACCTGCCTCGGCCTTCCAAAGTGCTGGGATTACAGGCATGAGCCACTGCACCTGGCCAAAATATGGTAATTCTAATAGGTCACATTCAGGTGTATTTTTTTTAATGGTCTAATATAACATTAAAAGTATTTGTGAAAAATTCCATTTTGGTATTTTAAGCATAATCTATCCAAAAGGAACATTAAAAAATAATAATAAAAGGGGAATGTGAGGTTTAGGTTTTTAAGATGTTCAGTATTTTTAGGTAAGAGTGTTGTAGTAGTTTGCTAGGGCTGCCATGACAAAATACCACAGACCCAGTGGCTTAAACAGTACTTTCCTCACAATTCTGAAGGCTAGAAGGTCAAGGTGTTGGCAGGGTTGGTTCCTTCTGAAGCCTCTTTCTTGGCTTGCAGATGGCTCTCCTTCTCTGTCCACAGTGATCTTCCCTCTGTGTGTGTCTGTCCTAATCTTCTTATAAGGGCACCATTCATATTGGATTAGGGCCCACCTGTATACTCAGTTTACCTCAGTTACCTCTTTAAGGCCCTGTCTTCAAATACAGTCACATTCTGAGGTAATGGGGGTAAGGATTTTCACATGTGAATTTGGTGGGTGTTGGAGGGGCACAGCTCAGCACATAACAAATATTTTTATTATCTCATGCATTTAAAGGAGTATCATTTCTGATACACTTCAGAAAGGAATGTATTAGTGTGATGAAGTGGAAATAACTCGGACATTGTAGTCAGATAGGTAGGCCTGGTTTGAACTCTAGCCTTGCCTCTTAATAGTTCCCTAAATTTTTGTAACTTCTCTGAGACTTGCTTCCAAATCTATGAACTGGGAGTAACTGTACATCACAGAATGATGGTAAGAAATTAAGGACGATGTATGTTAAAAGTGCCTGACATCGAGTTGACTTCTAAATATTATGTTCTTACTGGTCTTTTCTCTCCCCCACTCCCCAAAGTAGTGTTTTGTATCCTTCCCCCTTATTTAATATCAGAAGGTGTCAATTTCGAGTGTAGATATGTATCATTTTAAAATTGCTTAGTCTTTCTATTCACAAGTGGTTGAATATCAGCAGTTTCTTAAGATTCAATCTACAATTGTATTTACCCAGTCGCTTGTCAGAATTTCCAATCATCATGTAGTTCAGTTTAACATTTTACATGCTTTAAGTGAAACCTACAGAAGTGTAATCTGCTGAGTCAGTGGATATTCACGTTTCAAAGGTTCTTGATGCATAAGGACAAGAGCCTTTGCTTTTTTATCAGCAAGGTATGAGGATGCCCTTTTCCCACTCTAACATTACTGTTTTCTCCTAAGTATCAAAGTCTAAAAGGATATCTTGTTTTATTTAACTTGCATTTCTTTACTAGCTAGCTTTAATGTTTTTCATATCTTTATCAGCCCTCTCTAAATCTTTTATCAATTGTCCTTTTTTTGTTTGTTTTTGTTTGAGACAGGGTCTTGCTGTGTTGCCCAGGCTGGAGTGCAATGGCGCAATCTCGGCTTACTGCAACCCCTGCCTCATGGGCTTAAGCGATTCTCCTGCCTCAGCCTCCCAAGTAGCTGGGACTACAGGCACCCACCACCATGCCTGGCTAATTTTTTTTTTTTTTTTTTTTTTGGTAGAGACGGGGTTTTACCATGTTGGCCAGGCTGGTCTCGAACTCCTGACCTCAAGTGATCTGCCCGCCTCGGCCTCCTAAAGTGCTGAGATTACAGGCGTGAGCCACTGCGCCTGGCCACATTTGTACAATTTTAAAATATTGTTTTTTTCTAGTGGATAAGGCACACAATAGTAGTCTCCCTTTGTTTAATAGCTGTCTGGGGCATATTTTCCCACCTATTTATTTACCCCCATTTATATTAAGCCCTCATTTTCCTCCTTTAGCTCTGCCTGCCTGTTCTCCCTCAGCAAGTCATTGACATTTTCCAAAGTTAAGAGAAACAGTAATAACTTCACTGAATAAAAATAGTGAGAGAGCCTGGACTTTGATTATGTCCAGAATACCTCCTAAGAGTGTTATTTTCAAAGTCAAAGTGATAAGGAATTTTGGTTTTTATGTCTGCCACTGAAAGTAGCTTGTTTAAATTTGAGTTTAATTAGTAGAATGACAGTGTTATTACTCATAGTGTGTAGTGTTATTAAAGATTCTTTGGCATACATGCAAGTTTTTGCTTATTAGAAGTTTCTAGTTGAAATTATAGCACTCACAAAAAGTTTTGAATAAATAAGATTTAGAATGAGTGACCCCTGAAAACCTGGTATGCAAAAGGCTACTGGGTAATAATTTCATTAATTTTATACCACATGTGTGATTTCACCATACTTTTTTTGTTCCTTGTGGTTGATTCTAAGTGATCAGCAATTTTTATTTTGACCATTTAAACCCATAGCCATTAGCTACTTAAATTTGTGAAATTCTTTGTAGTGATTTCAGTTTTACAAGTTTGTATCTTGGCTGATGGTCTAATTTTGAAAACTTTACATTTGGTAGATACCAATGTTTTTCTTAATGTACTTTTTCACAGTCCTTCTGATTGATTTCAAAGTGTTGTCTTTGAAAATAAACATGACTCATAGCACTTGGGTAGCCAGAGCATGCCTGTAATGAATGCCTCTGTACATTTTGAGGCTGTGGTAGAATAAACATAGCAGTTCCTTTCCTTTTTGAAATGGAAGTTTGATACTAGTACTGAATTTAAAGATGAACAGAGCTTAGTTTTGGAGAAAGAGAAAAGCACGGTTATATTTGCAGGTACACTTTTTTCTAACTTTCATTGACTATTTTTGAGTGTTAATGTGTAATTATTAAATTAATAAAAGTAATTTTATAGAAGCTGCAAATTACCATATTTCAATTTATTTCAGGGGTTATTCTTTTAATAATTTAGGAGCTTTAAAGTATGTATCTCAAGCGCTATATAATAAAGAGCCATCGGTGTAGTTAAACTTTTGAGCTTTTAAGAAGTTATACATATAATTCTAAATATTTGCTTAATTATTTATTTTTACTTAGGGAGAATGACTGCTTAAAGGTTGAGTCTTCACATTTTGGATAGCCAAGAACCATTAACAAATTTCTATTGTTTTTGCCATTGATTTGTGGGTACCTTTTAATCCTTTATTATCATTTAGTTCTTTGTGTCCCAGAGTAAGTTCTCATTTAGTTCTATTTGGGTATTTGTTTTTGTGCTCATATCTCTTACTGTTGGCTATACTTCATAGTATGTTTTAATATCTGGTCAAGCAAGTTTATTTTTTTTTTTGAGGTTGATTTAGCTGTTGGTTAGCCTTTATTTTAGCATGAACATTGTAGGCTGTTTATTGAATTCTTTAAAGAATCAAACTGGCAATTTGAGATTGCATTACATTTATAGATTAATTTTGGTGGAGAAATGTTATTCTATTTGTGGATTGTTTTGGTTCTTCTAGATAGATGATGATGTCATCAGCAGCAGTGACAGTTTTCTCTCTTTCTTTTCAAATGTTACACTCTTATTTTTTACAGTGTTGGCCAGTCTGGCACTGTGCTAGACAGCATGGTCATATTTGTTGACATAGGGAAAGGCTTTTGAAGTCTCTATTTTATATTTGTTATACGTTTTTGATATATATATATAACCTTTGCTAAATTAAGGAAACTCCCTTCTATTCCAGGTTTGCATAGATTAAAAAAATTATTAAGTAGGTTCTTCTTTTGTCCAGTTGTTTTCCTGCTTCTATCAAGATAACCACCTGAGTTTTTTCTTTTAGCCTTTAATAATTAACAACAAAAAAACACTGTTGGATTTGATTAGTCAGTATTTTATTTAGGCTGTAACTTTATAGCATTGTTATCTGGTTTTAGATTCAATACTAGCCTGATAAAAATGACCGTAGCTTTTGTTCTTTTTAACTTTCTGAAACAACTTGTATAAGATAAGAATAGAATGTTTCTTAAAAGCTTAGTAGAATCCACCTATTAAAAAAAGGTCTCATCACGGAGTTCGTTTTGTTTTACTTTGTTGGGAGAAGAGCATTGCCATTTCAGTTGCTTTAATCTTTTGATCTGTTTTTCAACCTGTTTTCTTTCAATCTATTCAAATCCTCTTTATTTCTTCTGATAATTTTGTCATTTCTCTTCTTTTGGATCTTCTTTGTCTTTTTCTTGATGAATCTTACTAGAATTTTATCTAGGCTATTAATATTTACCAAGAAACAGCTTTTGGTTTTGTTATCTTCTTAATTGTTCATTTGGACTAGATTTTCATTGATTTCTGTCCTTTATTATTTCTTTCCTTTTTATTTATTTGGCTTTTCTTTGTTAGGCTTTTCTTTTTTTTCACCTTCTTATTTCTGGTAAATGTTTAAAGCCATATATTTTCCTCAAGTTCTTCCTTGGCTCTAACATATATTTTCTAAATGTTTCCTGATTTTTATTGATTTCCTTTTTAACGTAAGGGTTATTAAGTTATATTTTTTTTAGTTTCCAAATTTGAATATTTATAAAAATTATTGATTCCTGAGTTCATTGTATTATATCAGAACATAATCTGTATGCCCTTGTGCCTACCACATGGTTTAGTAATATAAATGTTTAGGGTATGTGAGAAAAAAAATGTATCCCCGTCCATTGGGATGTATTTCTTTGACCTAAGGAAGTGTAGGTCATTGCTTTTAGGACTTTCTTTTTTAATATAAGTATTTTGTAATTGGAACCTTCTCTTTTTTTTTTTTTTGGCGGGGAGATGGAGTCTCACTCTGTCACCCAGGCTGGCGTGCAGTGGCGCCATCTTGGCTCACTGCAAGCCCCGCCTCCCAGGTTCACGCCATTCTCTTGCCTCAGCCTCCCAAGTAGCTGGGACTACATGCGTCCGCCACCACACCCGGCTAATTTTTTGTATTTTTAGTAGACACGGGGTTTCACTGTTAGCCAGGATGGTCTCAATCTCCTGACATCGTGATCCGCCCACCTCGGCCTCCCAAACTGCTGGGATTACAGGCGTGAGCCACCGTGCCTGGCCGTAATTGGAACCTTCTGTTTGTACTGTTGAGAACTTGAATTTTTTTGCTTATATTTTGTCTGCTTGATCTATCAGTAGTCTGAACAGAGTTGATTAAGAGTAATTGTTGATTTTTCTCTGACAGTTCTGTTAATTGTTGAATATATTTTAAGACCTGTTTGAAGTGGGTAGATATATTTTGCTGTCATTTTCATCACTATATAGCCTCTTCTTCATGTATTTTTAAATCCCTTTTAATTTGCTTTTTTTGGGGAAAAATTTCAGACCTTTAAGAATGTTGTAAGAATGTTACAAAGAAAATTATTTTGCTCATCATATAGCTTTACCAATTAATATTCTTTCTTTTTCTTTTTTTTAGTCTTTTTTATTTCCTGGTAAATGTTTAAAGCTATATATTTTCCTCTTAAATCTCCCAGGCTGCAGTGCAGTGTTGTGATCACAGCTTACTGCAGTTTTGAGCCCAAATGATCCTCCCACCTCATTTCCCCCAGTAGCTGGGACTCCGGGCGCACACCACATGCCTGGCTAATTTTTTAATTTTTTTGTAGAAATAGAGTCTCACCTTGTTGCCCAGGCTGGTCTTGAACCCTTGGGCTCAAGCAATCCTCCCACCTCAGCTTCTCAAAGTGCTCAGATCACAGGCATGAGCTACTATTCTCAGCCTTCTCTAACTTAAGAAGGAAGCTCACTTAGGTCGTTGCTTTTAGGCCTTTGTATTAGGTTGGTGGAAAAGTAATTGCGTTTTTTGCCATTAAATGTGGCAAAACCACAATTACTTCTGCACCAACCTAACATAAGGATTTAAAACTATAAATTTCCCATTAAACATTACTTTAGCTGCATCTATTTTTTTTCTTATTTATTATTATTTTTTAGACAGAGTCTGACTGTTGCCCAGGCTGGAGTGCAATGGCACCAACATGGCTCACTGCAACCTTGACCTCCTGGGCTCAAGTGATCCTCCCGGCCTCCGTCTCCCGAATAGCGGTCTTACTCATTTTCTACGTGTGTGTTGAGTGCACCATTTGAGAGTAAGTCACAGTGTTAGTCCATTTTGTGTTGCCAAGTTTGAATATTTTATTTTATTTTTTACAGTGAACAGAGTATCTGTCAGGCAAGAGCTGCTGTGATGGTTTATGATGATGCCAATAAGAAGTGGGTGCCAGCTGGTGGCTCAACTGGATTCAGCAGAGTTCATATCTATCACCATACAGGCAACAACACATTCAGAGTGGTGGGCAGGAAGATTCAGGACCATCAGGTAAGGCTTTACTACAATTGTTGTTAAAAATGGTTTGACTTTATAAAGAATTATTATTTTTTAGGTCGTGATAAACTGTGCCATTCCTAAAGGGTTGAAGTACAATCAAGCTACACAGACCTTCCACCAGTGGCGAGATGCTAGACAGGTGTATGGTCTCAACTTTGGCAGCAAAGAGGATGCCAATGTCTTCGCAAGTGCCATGATGCATGCCTTAGAAGTGTTAAATTCACAGGAAACAGGTAAGGTGCCCATGGTTTATTTGTATTTTCTTATGTTCATCTGTAATGTTTTCTCCCTCTGTAGGGCCAACATTGCCTAGACAAAACTCACAACTACCTGCTCAAGTTCAAAATGGCCCATCCCAAGAAGAATTGGAAATTCAAAGAAGGTAAATTTTCAAGTTATTGTTTGTACTTTTTCGCATGTTTTTACTTTTTTTTTTTTTTTTCCAGACAACTACAAGAACAGCAACGGCAAAAGGAGCTGGAGCGGGAAAGGCTGGAGCGAGAAAGAATGGAAAGAGAAAGGTTGGAGAGAGAGAGGTTAGAAAGGGAAAGGCTGGAGAGGGAGCGACTGGAACAAGAACAGCTGGAGAGAGAGAGACAAGAACGGGAACGGCAGGAACGCCTGGAGCGGCAGGAACGCCTGGAGCGGCAGGAACGCCTGGAGCGGCAGGAACGCCTGGATCGGGAGAGGCAAGAAAGACAAGAACGAGAGAGGCTGGAGAGACTGGAACGGGAGAGGCAAGAAAGGGAGCGACAAGAGCAGTTAGAAAGGGAACAGCTGGAATGGGAGAGAGAGCGCAGAATATCAAGTGCTGGTAAGAAGTTTACAAACTCTTCTGTGTTCTTGTCTTTTGCTGCTGCTTTCCACCTTCTGTCCAGCTCCATCTTCAGACAGCTCCCTGTATAACGCTCCACTTCCTGAGTATTCCAGTTGCCAGCCTCCTTCAGCACCTCCTCCATCATACGCTAAAGTCATCTCAGCTCCAGTGTCAGATGCCACTCCTGATTATGCTGTAGTGACTGCTTTGCCACCTACTTCCACACCCCCTACACCACCACTGCGACACTCAGCGACACGTTTTGCAACATCTTTAGGTTCAGCCTTCCACCCTGTTCTTCCCCATTACGCTACAGTTCCTCGTCCTCTGAACAAAAACTCTCGACCTTCTTCTCCTGTGAACACACCCTCTTCTCAGCCTCCAGCTACGAAGCCCTGTGCCTGGTCTACTTCCAATTTTTCGCCCCTCCCTCCATCTCCTCCAATAATGATTAGCAGCCCCCCAGGCAAAGCTACTGGTCCAAGGCCTGTCCTCCCTGTTTGTGTTTCTTCTCCTGTGCCCCAAATGCCTCCATCACCGACAGCACCCAATGGGCTGGTTGACTCTGTAACATATCCAGTGTCTCCACCGCCTACCTCAGGGCCAGCAGCTCCTCCGCCGCCGCCTCCACTGCCTTCCCTCGCATCACTCTCACACTGTGGATCTCAAGCTTCTCCTCCTCCAAGCACCCCTATTGCCTCAACTCCCTCATCCAAGCCTAGTGTTCTCCCTTCTCCCTCTGCAGCTGCCCCTGCCTCTGTTGAGACTCCTCTAAACTCTGTGCTGGGAGACTCTTCTGCTTCTGAGCCAGGCTTGCAGGCAGCCTCTCAGCCGGCCGAGACTCCATCCCAACAGGGTAAGGCTTTCATTATTGCTACTAACAGCTAATGATGGTCTTACTTAACATTTCTCTCTCTCAGGCATTGTCTTGGGACCACTTGCACCTCCACCTCCTCCACCACTCCCACCAGGGCCTGCACAGGCTTCAGTAGCCCTCCCTCCTCCCCCAGGGCCCCCTCCACCTCCTCCACTCCCATCCACCGGGCCTCCACCGCCCCCTCCTCCCCCTCCTCTCCCTAATCAAGTACCCCCTCCTCCTCCACCACCTCCTGCCCCACCCCTCCCTGCATCTGGATTCTTTTTGGCATCCATGTCAGAAGACAATCGCCCTTTAACTGGACTTGCAGCTGCAATTGCCGGAGCAAAACTTAGGAAAGTGTCACGGGTAAATACCTTTCTGAAAAATTTTTTTAATATGGAGTTGATTATGTCTGTATATTCTCATTAAGATGGAGGATACCTCTTTCCCAAGTGGAGGGAATGCTATTGGTGTGAACTCCGCCTCATCTAAAACAGATACAGGCCGTGGAAATGGACCCCTTCCTTTAGGGGGTAGTGGTTTAATGGAAGAAATGAGTGCCCTGCTGGCCAGGAGGTAAGGAATTTCATTATAATGGACATGCCCAGATTTTTAAAAATCGGATTTGCCTTCTTTGTAGGAGAAGAATTGCTGAAAAGGGATCAACAATAGAAACAGAACAAAAAGAGGACAAAGGTGTAAGTTAATAAAGATAGTCTACCATACCTTAGATGTGATATTAATATATATCTGTATATTTAGGAAGATTCAGAGCCTGTAACTTCTAAGGCCTCTTCAACAAGTACACCTGGTAAGTTCAAGATAAATATTTTAACCTTTATATATTTAATAGCTTTTGTTTTTTATTTTTAAAGAACCAACAAGAAAACCTTGGGAAAGAACAAATACAATGAATGGCAGCAAGTCACCTGTTATCTCCAGGTATCAATTTTTTTCTCTAAGTTTTATATTTTTGTATCCCTTTCAATGGTTTTCCCCTTCATAGACGGGATTCTCCAAGGAAAAATCAGATTGTTTTTGACAACAGGTCCTATGATTCATTACACAGGTATCATCCTGCTGTGACGTTGTGATTTGAGAGTTTACCTGTCCTGGAAATCTCATTTATACAGACCAAAATCCACACCCTTATCACAGCCCAGTGCCAATGGAGTCCAGACGGAAGGACTTGACTATGACAGGCTGAAGCAGGTGGGTGCTCAGTGGCAGCTTTCCTTTATTTGTGTATTTCTGGTATTTTTCTCTAATATTTTAGGACATTTTAGATGAAATGAGAAAAGAATTAACAAAGCTAAAAGAAGAGCTCATTGATGGTAAGTGTCTGGACAAATTTACTATTCCTATATTTATTTTCAATACTTGTTCTTTTCCATCCAGCAATCAGGCAGGAACTGAGCAAGTCAAATACTGCATAGAGGAACAGACTAAGGAGAGATAGGACTTTAATCTGGAGGAAAAATATCCTACAAACAACAACTGTTCACAACAGCAAACCCCTACATTTATGAGCTGTAAGAAGAAAATGGAGACAAACAGAAGGAGGGAAAAACCAACCTACTCTGAAAGCCTTCAGACATTATGACTCTGGTGATAAGCTCTTTCCCTCTCCGTTTGCTGCTTTTTTCTGGCCTTTACAACAGAATGGAAGAGAATCATTTAAGAGTTCCTGTAACAGTTATGCAGAAAATACTAAAACCCATCAGGCAAGATCACCACGCATTGAAATATTTTCATATCAAGATAAAGTCGCACATTTTCCACAATACATTGCTAAAATAAAGAGGAGAAAGGCTTAGGAAGTTTTTTTGCAGAGAGTGCTGGTAAAGAATTGAGCAAGTTTGCTATTGTATTGTAATGTTTCTCTCAGGTTTGTTCTTCCTATCATGTTTGATATTCCATGAATAATTGAGATCAGCCCTATGTAAGTTAAGATCATAATATGTGGAACAAATGGAATTGTAAGTGCTTTCAAAGGGTAATATTTATAAGAAAGTGTCCGAAAAATGTTTCTTCAGCTTGAGAAATTTTAGAATGATAGGAAGTTTCTCGAGTTAGCCTTCATGCAATTTTGTAGATTAAAACATAAAATTTGTCCAGAACTTAAAGATTTAGATGCCTTCCTAAATTGTTACAATGCTTTACCAAATCTATGACTTCTACATAACACAAACCAGTGGTCAAATGTAAACACTATATTGTAGATTTACTGTAGGTTTTCAACCTTTTTTAGATTTATGCATGTGGACATTTTTATAATGTAATTACAATCACCACAAGGTTAGCTTTTTTAATTGCAGACAGTAATGCATGTCACACTAATATGTAGTGGCCTTTTCAAGGCCTAGTCCCAGGGAAAACATTTTGTAGAGTATAGGGGAGTGGGAGGAAGGGGAGGAATAATTTTTTATTTAAAGTTGATTTCTGCACTATCTTTTTCTCAGTTACCTGCATGAATAAATAATGAGAAATATTTTGTGACTTTAATTGGTAAATATGTTACAAAACCAAGTACTTAATCTTTTACATCATGTCTTCAGCTATTTGTATTTTAACCAGTAATTTCAATGGTCTGAAACATGATTCTGAGCTTCACATAATATCTTAACTGTGGAACTCAAAAGTTTGATCACTGAATTTGGCAGTTATTATTACCTAGGTACCCCCGCTGTTACACAGGTGTTTAGATACGTGTTCCTGAATGAAGCTGCTTTTGAATTTTGTTATGTTGAAATGCAAGAAATAACAATGATGGCAGCAATTAAGGTCACAGAAATCATTAGGTAAAGGAAAACCAATGAGGAGTTCTGCAGTTTTCTTTTAATAAGTAAAGTGAGACTTGGGTGGTGGGAAGAAGGAAGGTGGGAAGAAGGAATTAGACACTCTGCCTGCCACTCTGCGTGTGTGTGCTCTCGCGCACGTGCTGTCTATATGGAAGCCACTCCCTTTTCTTTCCTTTGAAACTGGTAAGGTTAAAATAGGGGAGAAATCCTACATGTTGGAATGATAGCTTTTTGGAAAATTTAAGAAACTCTCCAGGCTCTCCATCTTGATTTATGCTTGAGTTGTTATGTGCCATATTTGCTTTGAACTCTGATTATCAGAAGTTTTACTAAAACTTTGAAATAATTCACTTTCATCTGCTTTCTAGATTTTGTACATCTCAGTCCATAAAGCAAAGCTTGTTGATAGTGTAGTTTTCTAAACGCTGCAAATTTGCAGCCTTTACCACTACAAAGAAGTTTGGATGAGGGATTTTTTTTTTCTTTGTCAAAATAGTTCCTGTTTCTGTAGAAATTTCATTTTTAGATTAAACTGTGATGGATGAGCTATCATAATTCAAGTATACATTTCTTTTTTCTATCAGATATTCATTGTCATGCAGTAGTAGTAAAAACATCAAAGATGCAGCAAGCTTATTAAGTATTATTTTCTAAAAGAAATAGGAGGCATTTTCATCTTTATTATTGTACTTTTGGTTATGCAAACACTTTGATAATATAAACAGTTATGTCCCCTATAAATCTGGTCAGCAACCTCTTTTGATTTTGTTGGGTAAGTTAAATAGTCTGTAGTAGGTAGAGTACTGGGTACAAGTGGTCCAAACTAAGATAAGAGACTAAAATAAAATGCTAAATCTTAAAAGAAACTGGGTTTATGCACTAAACGTTTTGTGCCTTGGTCTAATATTAACATGATGTATGTGTAAACTGACAAAAAAAAAAAAAAAAAAAAACCAGTGTTGAATCATGCTATATTTCCCATCATCCCAGATTGCTAAATGTTCTTTCCAAGAAGTCTGAATGAATTATTATATACATTTGCTATCATACATGACAGTTGTGTCATTATTAGAGATTTCAGTAATTAAAATGGGAAACAGAAGCCTAAGTTATTTACCTTATCAAAACCACGTTCCTTGGAACCACATTATTATGATGGTTTTTGTGCTCTTGTACGTTGGATGTCTTAAGCTGAGTACAGTTTAGGGGATCCTTTCTAATGACAGGAAGGCACTGCTTTCCTCAACACTGTGATCTGACCTGTGACAAGTCTGTACTATCCACTATGTAAATGGCTCACAAGTCAATTGCAAACAAACTGAATGTACAAATCTTAGTGCTGGTGCTGAAATCTCTTCAGAATAGTCATCATGATTTAAAAGTTTGTTTAAAAATTTGCAAGCATCAAGTGTCAATCAAAACTGAAGATGAAACACTAATGAATGTTGAATTCTCATGCTTTTAGGTGTACTTCCTTTTTAGAATTTTCAGTTTTCTGCTATTTTTACCGTAACTATTTCGTTTAAATTTGTTTCATTTAAGTTTCCTACACGCTAACTTCGTTTGTGCGATTGAAATAAAATTGCAGTATATATATGTTGCTTGTTTGTGACACTTAGATAATCTTCTGAAATAATTTGTTTTAAAGTAAGTTATATTGGATGTGAAAAACACCTTTTAAAGTCCAAGACTTTACTACTTAAAAGTTTACATGTCACGTCACTATTCTTTACAGATTTCATAGAAGTCGTGAATACTAAGTAATGTATACAAAAGAAATATGTGATGATGTGTCTACTTTTTGTTTGAAATAACTGTTGGGTGTTCCCTCTTCTTATTTTCTCTCTGCCCACCTTGACACAGTAACTTCCTCTTATAGTCAAGATGATGATTAAGTGTTTAATTTTTATTCCATTTTGTTCTGCAACACGTTCAGGTACTTAAAACTCATTCATGCAGTTAGAATTATCCTTTATGTAGTTTGCATGGTAAAGGACATTGTGTGGTAAAGGGCATTATTGAGTAATGAATTTTAAGTATAGCAAAATATGTATAGTGTTTATACATGATGCTGATTTCTTAAAACCTACATATAAGCAGTAGTACTTTTTCTCTATTATAAAGTATTAATTTTGAGTTCCATTTTATAATTCTGATGTCTTCATTAGAAATACAAAAATACAATCCTTGTATTTTTTCTTTGACCAGACCCAAATTTTCCCCTTCCCCCCTCCATTCTCCTCTCCACTTCTCGTGGACCGCGTGTTCCCAATATTCATTAACATTTGCAGCCATTACAGAGTTACAGTTGTAAAATTTTCAGCTGTTTTTTTTTTTTTTTTTTTGCTCTAGCCTGTCTCATGTTCTTGCTTCTCTTCATATGTAAGTCAGTATTTTTGTCTACAAATTAAAAGTCACTTGTCATTCAAAAATGAGTTAAGTAACATGATAATCTTTTAAATTTACCTAGCTACAACTTTTATGTCTCTTGTAAATTTATATATACTTTCAGTGCCATTGTGAAGAATTGGCCTTTTAATTCTAAGTAGTATTACCCTATGAAGCACAGTGTGCAAAGGTATGCTACAAGGTCTCTTTAATTCCTGTGTGGCCATTATAATTTTATAACACCATTACCCTTTAAATTCTACCGATTATAAGCAGCGTAAAAGTAACTATATAAAGCAAACATCGCAAAGGAACTCTGCAGGAGCTCTTAATTCCTTTATGTAGCTATCATAAAATTCACTTTCCTGAAGACATTTACTCTCATTCACTTCCAAACTCCAAACCTTTTTCTGGTAGCACCACTTTTGTTTTTAATAGAAAGATGAGTTCATATCTGTACATCTCTCCAAAGCTCTAAGGAATGAGAAAAGGATCCTAGTATATTGAAATTACTGATGTTTAATACCTCTGCCTTTTCACTAAAAGCCATTTAATATTTTTAAAGTCAAAACTTGACATACAGGTATTTATAAGGAATCTCCATGACTCTGAAGGAATGAAATTGATGTAGGTAGCTTTGGCTATGTAAAGACATAGTAGAGGACAATTACTTAAAGAAGAGTTTTCTTTTGAGGATTTGTAGATTTGACTAAGCAGCTGAAGTCAGTAACCCCTCAAGAAAGTCCGTTTATAGAAGCCAAGAACTGTTGGAGGTCTGTGATGCAGGTTTTTCTGTTCCCAACATCAAAAGCTGTGGATTATTTGGTGTGTTCCCCTTTATGTTATCTCTCGATAATTTTTGAGACATCAAGATTTTTTAAAATATCAATACTGGAAAGATGAAACCTTCAAATTAAAACCTAAAATTGATTAGAAAGAAAAGTAAAATATTAATGCAGTAAATTTAGGATGGTTACAGATACTCACCATCAACATAAATAAATGGAGTTCTAGGATAAATTATTTGTGGAATACTAATGGTCAAGTCACATAAGAGTAAAATCTTTTGGTGAGGAGACACATTTGACAACTGCTAAAGAATTAACTAAATTTGTCTTTCTAAATAGTTTTCTTTATAAAGTAACAGAAACATTGTAAAAGGATAAATGACTGTCATAATGACTTAGGATGTTGTAAGAATGTCTGCCACATTTATTGGTTATTTCTGTTGAAATCTGAAGGAATCGATACATCTGAAAATTGAGAAAGGGAAATAGGACTGTCCCCGTTACAGATACTCTGTGATGCACACAACCTTCTAAACGGAAGTGTTAGTATCATTTAAAGCACATAGTAGGCCTTGAGTATTTGCAGATTAACATGCAGAAAAAATCAAAGATGAAGCCCCAATTAAGTGTTTGAACCAAAGAATCACAGTCACTGAGCTGCACCCCCGTTCTGTGAAGCATGTTAAATACTCATAAAGAGCAGAGAGCAGGGCCCGTAGACGCTTCTGGTGTAGGACACAGGAATTCTAGGCAGAGGGAGAAAATTAGGGGCCCCAGTTGGTGGCTGAGAGTAAAAAGAATATACCATTTGAGTAGTGCTGTTCTTTTTCCTCAGTTTTTAAAGACATATAATTCCTAGTAGTTAGGACATCTAAATAGCTCGGTAAACTGGTCAGAGGCGGGAGGATTGCTTGAGGCCAGAAGTTTTGAGATCAGCCTGGGTAACAGGGAGACTCATTTCTACAAAAAAATTTAAAAATTTAGGCCAGGCATGGTGGTGCACACCTGTAATCCCAGCTACTCAGGAGACTGAAGCGGGAGGATCACCTGAGCCCAGGGAGGACGCGGCTGCAGTGAGCCGTTATCATGCCACTGTACTCCAGCCTGGGTGACAGAGCGAGAACCTGTCTCTAAAAAAAAAAAAAAAAAATTCTAAGAGAATATAGCTTTTCATAGAAATTATTAGAAAAGCTTACATATTTCATTAGAGAGCCCAGTTTGTTAGACTACATTTATTCCGTAAAAGTTCTATATACAAATGACAACCCATAGTTTATCATGTAAATCTGATTTAACTGTTCCCTTCAATTCCAAGAAAGATTTCTTCAGCAGTAGATGACAATTCTAAAAGCATAAAGAAATAACTAATAAAGGAGATGGATGATGTTATAGGTTGGTTTGGTTGGGTTTTAGTAAATAGTTATTCTTCTAAGAAGGCTTAGAAAATCGAGAATTGAATAGTTGGTACTTTGAATTCCATAGGAAAAAGCACTCAGAAGAAAAAGTCTACATTGGCTAGTGTTTAGATTGAGAGTTAATTTTCCCATCAAGTCCAAAAGTTTCCATCCAAGTCTATAGAAACTGAGAGAAAAGGTTCTTGGCTTACACTTAAAATACACATTGTTGCAACCATATAAGAGAGATACATTACAGAACGCTTTTAAAAATTTGGTCTCTTAAGCGCCTAACAGTCCATGCTTTAGTCACATCTGTGAAACCTCTTTTCTTTTTTTCTTTTTCTTTTATTTTTTTTTTTAAAGATTAAAGGCATTTTAAAAATAAATGTTTCATGGCCGGGCATGGTGGCTCACGCCTGTAATCCCAGCACTTTGGGAGGCTGAGGTGGGCAGATCACCTGAGGTCAGGAGTTTGAGACCAGCCTGGCCAACATGATGAAACCCCATCTCTACTAAAAATACAAAAAAATTGGCTGGGCATAGTGGTGGGCACCTGTAATCCCAGCTCTTCGGGAGGCTGAGACAGAAGAGTCGCTTGAATCCAGGAGGTGGAGGTTGCAGTGAGCTAAGACCGCGCCACTGTACTCCAGCCTGGGCGACAGAGCGAGATTCCATCTCTAAATAAATAAATGTTTTTCAACGTGTTTTATGTGAGAAATACCAGCTTTTCATTATTACTACCAGTTGATCTCAGGTGTCACTTGGTTGGTTCTGCTGACCGAGGCACTGGGCATTTTAAATATGGAGTTTCCCTCCACCCATTGATCAAGTCTGAGGTTTGTCCATCCTTGGTGGCAGGCTAGCTTAACCATGGATTCACAAACCCCATTTGATTGTCGTAAGTCATAAGGCCACCCCAGTGCCAGTGGTTGGGCATCACAGTGAGTCTGAGGTGATGAATTTGAGTTAGCTGTAGGCTAGTTCCGCAACTCAGCAATAGCCCATGGATGGTTGGTAAAAGACGTTGACTTTGCCACTTAAATTTCCAGGAGAAGAATAGCTTATAGTTTATCTGAGGAAAGTAATTGGGAAGGCTTAGATATTGAGAAGAAAGCCCTGTTAAAATCTAGGTAGCATTTCCTTTCTTCTTTATTACTAGAGGGATGGGAGGTTCAGGCCTGAGTCAGGACTTTACAATTTGGTGTCCTTCCCAGAGGTACTTTGGGCTTGATCATTTTAAGTTTCAATTGCAAAAAAAAATTTTTGACGGAGTGTTGCTCTGTCACTCAGGTTGGAGTGCAGTGGTGCGATCTCGGCTCACTGCAACTTCCCCCCCCTGGGTTCAAAGGGATTTTCCTGCCTCAGCCTCCCAAGTAGCTGGGACTACAGGCGCGTGCCACCATGCCCGACTAATTTTTGTATTTTTAGTAGAGATGGGGTTTCACCATGTTGCCCAGGCTGGTCTTGAACTCCTGAGCTCAGGTGATCTGCCCGCCTCGGCCTTCAATTGCAGAAGTTTTTGAAGGGAGAATATTTGATCCTCACATAAAATGTCCTTGTTTCTGAAAGAAAACATGGTAAAAATTGTTATTGAGTCCATGTCTTTGCCACCTTGTTGGACTTGATTTCCCTTTCTCTGTGTTCCTCCCGCCCTCAGTCTCTCTCAGTCTGTCCTTTTTTGTGTGTGGAGTTGTGGGCAGGTCATTGGACTGGGACTGACTTTACCAGTTTTCAGGCTGTGGGGCTAGTCAGTCATTCTCTCTGAGCCTTCTACCTCTAAAGTTGAGTTCTTTTTTTAAATTCTTTTTGTTTTGTTTTTATTTTTTCCTTGCCACTATACAAGCAAGGATAGATAAAGCTTTTTATTATTATTGTTATTATTATTATTTCGAGACAGTCTCGCTCTGTCATCCAGGCTGGAGTGCAGTGGTGTGATTTCAGCTCACTGCAACCTCTGCCTCCCGGGTTCAAGCGATTCTCCTACCTCAGCCTCCTTAGTAGCTGGGACTACAGGCATGCGCCACCACACCCGGCTAATTTTTGTATTTTTAGTAGAGACAGGGTTTCACCGTATTGGCCAGGCTGGTCTCGAACTCCTGACCTCAGGTGATCCACCCACCTTGGCCTCCCAAAGTGTTGGGATTACAGGCATAAGCGACCGTGCCCATCCCCGATAAAGTTGAGTTCTGAATTTCCTCTTTCACTGTATTCTCGGCAGCTACTGGTTGGTTTATTCTTTTTTTTTAATCTTTTTTGGTTTATTCTTCTTTTGATCTTTGAAGAGAAGGAGAAAAAAGATCTGAGTTTGGCTCTCCCATCTTAAGTGCAGCTTTTAGTTGTTTTATAGTCATAGACGCTATTGCACTGGACAGCATGCATCCTGGATGTAAACAATGCGGAAAAATCAATGGAGTGACCATCTTGGGGTCAGTGGTGTTGCATAAAGCACCAGTGGTGTGCTGTTCTGTGTCAGTTTCCTCTGCGCCACGTGCTTTCACAGTTTGAATTACCAGCATCTCTGTGGTGGCTTCAGTACATTCTCCATTGTGCTTCAACCTGGAAGCACATTCTGCCGTTCAGAAAGACTGATTCCAATCATGTAATGGGACCACACGAGATCCATGCTCCAATTATATGAATAGCAGAAGGTCCATTTGACTCTTGTAGTTCAAGAGCTGTTTCTAAGTAAACAGACTTTCCAGAGCTCGATGAAGTGAAGAAGCCCTTCTTTCAATTCCTGGGCAGAATTCAGTGGTTTTCATATCATCTGAACCTGCTGTGCTGCTGTTTATTCTATCACTGTCAGCCTTGAAAGGAAAAAAGGAATAATCTTACCCTCCTGCCCTTCTTATTTTATATCTTCCATCTTATCCATCTATATCCATGTAGTCATTCCTTCCGAGTTCCCTGGTTTTAATCCAAAAGACTCTGTTTAACAGCAATGTCTTGGCAGACCAGGTGCCGCTTCCGTGCCATTTGAGGGCTCTGAGTCTTTGCTTCGTCTTAGGAAGATAAAGATAATTTGGCAGAAAGTCAGAGATGGAAATAGCAGTTTGGGATGATAAAAGATGGGTCCTGTTTTGCTGACATTCTTTTACTTTGGTTCTTGGTGCGTGTCCTTTGGGATTCATTTCTTGCTAGCATGAATAGGACATGCTTTTCGTTAGGTGCTTTTCTTTTTTGGAGAACATGAAGTGTTTCTAACAAAACTGAATGAGCTAGAAAGAATTCTATTTTGAGACATCTGTAGTTGATGCAAAGTATTTCTGTAATCCTCAATGACAGTACTTACATATTTGCATAGAATTTTTTTTTTAATTTTTGAGGAAACCTCTCTGGAGTCTGTATTTATAGGAGCATCCTGAAAGTCCCTATTATGTAGCTGGTGGGAGCGAGAGAGGGACAGCCACACTCGTGCTGTGAGCAGAGCACAACTTCAGGCAGAGTGAATGCCTTCTGAGTTCTCATTGGAAGCTTTCTGTTGCTCAGCCTCTGGCAGATTTCAGAACCTTCTACTTAAGCCAGGTGTGGTGGTGCGTGCTCCTAGGCACAGCGACTCGGGGGGCTGAGGCAGAAGGATCACTTGAGCCCAAAGTTGGAGGCCAGCCTGGGCAACATAGCGAGGCCTGTCTCCTTAAAAAATAAATAAATAAATAATAAATAAATAAATAAATAAAAACCTTGTCCTTGACTATTGTGCTGTCTGCTGCCCCTTTGTAGGGATGGGGTTGGGGTCAGAATAAGCATGTGCATGAATGGCGGAAAGCTTTGGTGGTGTTTGTTTGTTTGTTTGTTTTTTGAGAGGTGGGGGAGTCAGCAGTGAACCTTTCTGGTTAAAGAACAACGTACATAATTTCTATTATGAGATTTAGAAGGTTAAATACTTTTTTTTTTCAGGCCTACCAAGTTGATAGACCAAAAGTATATAGTAGAACAGCACAGTAGAAAAAATTTAAAAGTGAATTTCTTATGGTCCAAAAGGATGGATAGTCACAGTCCATAACCTTTCATAATATATGCTGGAATTGGAATCTCTTGTCATCTTGCTTTGCTCTGAATTTTAGAACTAGAAGTGTGCATGTATGTCAAAAGATTATGCAGAGCTATTTTCTTTGCTAACAATGTAAACATTTGCACCCCATGAATGGGACTTTATAATCTGGAAGTGAGCCTAAGGTTGCGTATACTGAAGTCATGTTTTAAAAGTTAAGGTTGACTTAAACATATACAAGGCTGTATTTTAATTGTAACTAGAAATCATTTACTATGCATACAGAACCTCATGTATCTTATCATGGAATTTGTGAATTAATGGGCCTTGCCGAATTCAAGGGTAAGGGAAACTGGTAACAACTTGTTTTAAATCAACATACTATAAGCTCCTGCTTGCTTGACTCAAGTTGTTTGAAAATCTGAATTAAACAGGATCTCATTGTCAGGAAACATCTTCTAAGCTTGACATCTACGTTTAAGAAGGGAACGTGGAAGAGAAGGTGAGACATGAAACTAAAACAGCTGGGAGGGTAGGATCAGACTGCACCTGATTTTTGGACCAAAGTTTCATATAGGAATAAATAAAAAGGAGGACCACTTGTGAGCCAACCTAGGAAGGACTTGCCAGAAAGTAGCAGCTCCTGCTGCAAAATACAGTGCCTTCAAAATGATTCTCTGTGTGAATTGCATGCAATTTCATGTAACCATAAAGTGTAACCTGTATGTGCATGACATGTGTCTAGAATGTGTAAAGTTAGGATTCAGCAGGAAGGGGCCTGGCCCTGTCACTGTGGTGGATCAGTGGACCTGCTGAAGTCACTGGACTCATGTGACTTAGGTTTGCAGCATCAGACCCCTGTGTTTGCATTAAGTGGCCACATCGTTGAAATCGGATCAATCTCTCCCTCAGCTTTCTTTCCTACTTTGCAGCTTTGCTGGTTTTAACTGCTTCATTCTTCTGCTTCTTGGTATCCTTTTTTCTTTTGAAATAAAAACATGAAATACTTAATTCAAATGAGATTTGTATTTATTTTACCAGTTGCTCTT